TCAGACATTGCCCTGGGTCAGGATTCCCAGGAAACAGACTCTGAGATGGAGATGTGCATGCAGGTGGTGACTGGGAATGGCTCTGAGGAACAGCCCCTGTGTGGGAGGGAGGGAGCAGGATGCCGCAGGAGAAATTAAAGTGCAATAGGGATGCAACTGAGGCCTCAGCTGATCTCACGGAGAGCTTTGAAGCTTGGGTGGCATTTCAGAGATGCCTTGAATTAAAGTTTTGGGACTGGGTCTTTGTATCCTAGCATCACTGGATGCAGTCACTGGATGCAGGCTACCCCTGGCGTCTGAGGAATGCGCACCCTGAACTGAGGGCAGGAGTTGGCCAACATACCACAGAACCACTGCAGTCCACCTGCAGCATTCCGCCACGTTCCAGAAGCTCGCTTGATGTGGGCAGAGCTCGTCTGGGACTTGGTTGGTCTCTTCCTGGATAAACCTACAATGGAAAGGTTATTGAGACAAACTGATGTCTCTGTGCTGAAGTGATCTTGGGACAATGACAGATACTCATGACCTCCCGCATCTACTACCCAGTCTTGATTCTCCTCACCCCCAGCTAGCACTGCTAGACTTAGACTTTGATGGTCCAGGGTGGGGGCTGCCCAGACTCTCATCCCTCGGGGTCTCCTTCCTCTGCTCACCATACCTTCCTTGGTTCACGACTGAGGTGCCCTCCATTTGTTATCAATATTCAGTCAGCAAGGACTAATAAACACCTCCGTGGATCATGTGGGTGCTGAAGGTGTTCTTCCTTCCTTCCATGTGCAACGGCAGGCTCTTTTTTTTTTTTTTTTGAGACGGGTCTCACTCTGTCGCCAGGCTGGAGTGCAGTGGTGCGATCTCTCGGCTCACTGGAACTTCCACCTCCCGGATTCAAGCGATTCTCCTGTCTCAGTCTCCCGAGTAGCTGGGACTTTAGGTGCGCCCCACCATGCCCAGCTGATTTTTGTATTTTTAGTAGAGGCAGAGTTTCACCATGTTGGCCAAGATGGTCTCGATCTCTCGACCTTGTGATCTGCCCACCTCAGTCTCCCAAAGTGCTGAGATTACAGGCGTGAGCCACTGCACCCCACCAGAAGCCTCTTTTTTAATGATTAGGGCCAATTAATCCTTTCAGATGGTGACACCTTTTCTTGCTGCTGGTTGTATGGCAAAAGAAGCCTGAAGTGTCAGGGAGGCAGTCCCAGCTTAATGTGTAATGAGACTCTCGCTGTGTCCCTTAGTGGGAAAAGTCCCCCTCTGGGGAGCTGCAACGATGGGAAGCACAGTTCTCTAAGTGAGCCACTGGGAGCAATCATAAGTAGGGCAGCACTCCTTCCAGCCACTGAATCCCATACTCATGGTAGACCTTCTGGGGACACAATACCATGCCTTTGTTATTGATTTCAAGAGAATATTGCATCTTGGAGTGTAGTGCCCCATCCTTGCAGGAGATTATCTCCAAGCTGTATCCTCAAAGGGTAGCTTCTTTGAGCTATCAGGACAGAAGCTCCAGGGCAGTGCGGGATGTGATAGGACTGGTGAACCCATGCTCACTTGCACGCTGTCAAACTTCTTTTGCTGTGAAGCGGGTCCCTGGGTCCAAAGGCAAGTCGTGCAGGATTCACGTGGGTGGACCAGACGTTTTGTAAACCCTCGGATAGTGATGGTGCCTGAAGTTCTGTGGAAAGGAAAGCCAAACTCCCACCAGGATATGAGTTAATTCCTGTCAAGCAGAATCATTCCCTTCCAGACTGGCTGGTTGGTCTCTGAGTGATTGTGCCATACTGGGGGCTCAGGGTTGTTCTCTGTGGCTTGCAGGTTGGGTATTTAGTAGCTAGATCAGCCTTGGTGAGTTGGAGACCATGCTGTTGGGTCCATGCATAGCCTCCTTCCCTGTCACCACAGCTGCTTCGTTCATGGGTTCATTGGGCCACTACTGGAGTGAGCAGTGAGTGAGGAGGGCTGAACCTCGGCTGGCTGAGTCATTCTCCCTCCTTGTTGTTTGATGTCTCTTCCACGGTGAATGCTGTCTTGGGGAAACTAACATAGAACATGACCATCTTTATGTTTAATGCTCATCCTGACAGGACCATTCACAGGCCTCCTTGTCCCAAACTTTGAATTTTTCTTCTTGTAAGTCACTCAACAACCAGCCAAGCCATTCACCACTGCCAGTGAATCTATATGTGTTTTAACCTCGGGCCACTTTTGTTTCCGCTCCAAGTAGATGACATTGGGAAGAAGTCCCTCATTACGTCTTTCAGGGGCACCCTGAATTATCAGGGGCTGTAGTGCAGGAATAGTCCATTTTCAGCTAGTACCATGTAGCAAGTTTACCCATCTGCCATCTGTGAACCAAGCATTTCCCTCCCTGCTCAGCAGGTAAAAAGGGACAAGCCCCTTTCCCTGCCACCGTGTGGTCACAGGAGTTAACTGAAGGGAAAGCACTGGTTAGAAGTGGTGGATGACAGGCAGGGCTGGGTGTGGGAGAGTGTCTCGGACACCTGCCACTGCAACTTACAAGTGCCTTCTGGCCCTACTGGTGCTCCATCATGAGAATTATTTGCAGATTGCTTGTCTGACCTTATGAGTTAGGGGGTCCTGACCTGAACCCAGGTCATGGTGGGCTGGCTGCATGGTCCTTGTTGCCATGGTTAGGTAGCAGGACAAAGCTTTTTTCAAATAGTGCATATTTTTCTGCTGCTAATGATGTGAGCTTGCTCTAGACCTAAGGGTCTGTGCTGTGATTCTCCTGTTGAGACTTGTCTTAACTGCCACCTGGTGTCTTTTCCCACTAGGGCCTGCCGGGCTGTATGGGCCCAACAGCAGGGACACTTGCACCTCAGCCTGGACCTGCTGCCCTGCTCTTCCTTCTCTGGGTCTCATGCAAAACTGGCATCTTTCATGTCGCAGGATAAGTGTGTTTCAGCAATGTTCCCAAGGGTGGGAAATGCTGCCTCCAGAATCCAGAGAAGTCTGCTGGGCCTTGTGCTTCCTTCTTAAAGGTGGGAGGTGTAAGGTGCAATAATTTTATGTTTTACTTTAGAGGGAATGTCCCAGCAAGCCCCAGACCACTGGATCCTTACAAACATACTGATCTATGGGGTTCCTGATCTTCATAGGGTTTCTCTCTTATCTTTCTTCCCACCTCCTGGCAACATACTTGTTGCATTTTGTTCATTCAGCCTTAATGTGTCCACATAGTGGACCAACATGATGCACTGTGGAATGTCCACAAGGTCCCGGTCTTTTCAGCCTGTATCCTGACAGAGAGCTGGAGAATTAACATCGCCCTGGGAAGAGCTGTGAATGAGTACTGCTATCCATCCCACGTGAGCGCGAGCTGCTCCTACTCCTCTCTGCTGATAAAGAGGAGAAACCGCATTCATCGGTTGCTTGGCTGTGTGCCTTGTCTATGGTCACTGGCTCTAGAAAAAGTTCTACATGGGCTCAGCAGCTGTGCTTGGGACTACACTTAGGTGAGTTTGCAGTACTTCACTTTCACCTTCTATGTGCAATTAACAGCCGTTAATTGTGTTTTAGAGATCAAGTTAAAGAATAATCCTTGGTAAATCTTGGCTGCGGGTGACTGATGGAAGTTTCAGAGGCTGGACTGGAAGATGAAACTGGGGCAAGATGTTACACAGCATGGCCTCAGGAACCTGAGCTCCAGCAACCTGCGGGTCCCAATGGAGGCGAAGTCAAGGAGCGTCTCAGAGAGTGGTTGATGTGTGAAGTCTCTGTCTGCCCATCTGAATAACAAGAGATGGGGCTTGTGATTTTCCTCCACGGTATGTTGTCTGGTTCCTAATCCCCTCTCATTAGATTTGCCTTTTCTGCCTGTTCTCCTGCCAGCACCCCTACCTGAGGGCCTCCAGGAGGAATGACATCTCAAACAGAAACCTGCATAACATCAGCCCAAACCAAGGACCCATTTTATCATCAAAGAGGTGTGCCATGAATGCATGACTGTGGGATCCACTGCTTTGACCACATATGGATGACTTGGAAGCTGCCAGCCTACATGAACAATGGAAAGGCCATTGATGGCTCAGCAAAGTTGCCAGCTGAGGGCCAATGCTCCCCAGGGTTGGCCTCGAGGGTGGCCACAGTGCTGTAACAACAGCCAGTGTGGTGCTGAACCTGCAGCCTACCTATGATGCTTTGACACCAATTGTCAGGACACACGGGTCTGGAAACCAAATCTTGGAAGTAGGATTGGTTGCTTTCCGTGTAACTCCTAGTGACCCACTAGTAGAATTTTGCTTCCTATCCCTGAGAACTTATATTCCACAGGACTAGAGATCCTGGTTCCTGGGATGAAGCAGGGCAGCTTCTGCTGAGGTTCACAGTAAAGGTTCTGTTGAACCCAAATATGACTATCACTGGGTCCCTTTGGGCCCACTAGTGGACGAGCAGGCAAAGAAAGAAGTTACTCCACCATCAGGGGACAGATAATTCCAGCTCTCAATGGGGCTATGGTTGCTACCAGGGGACTGAAACACAGCTGAGACTGAGGAGATTGTCGGTGGCTTCTTCTGGTGCTTCCAAGTCTGGGGATAATGATGACTGGGCAGCCATCAGAGCCTGATAAACACAAGGCAACCAAGAGCTCAGACCCTGAGCGGTGAAAAGGCCAGCCAGTGCTCAGGCAGGTCACCCAGACCATCATAAGCGCTGATAGAAATCTAGGACGTGCGGTGGAGGAGGGAGATGACACGTCCCAACCATGGTCCCTGGTTAGCTGCAGGTGGCGTGTCCACCACGCCTTCTCTTTGGAGTCATTTGGAGATGGTGGCTGGCCACGATCTTGCAGGCTTAGTGACAGAACAATCTGAGAAGAACGAGGGGGGGAGCTGCTGCAGACCCATGTGGTGCTCTGCCTCATGCCCTCTCAGCCTAACCTCTAATTTCAGCAGAGATGGGGTGTGTTTCTGTTCCGTGGTTAAGTCGCTGCATGCTCACAGAGGCTTACTTCAAGCACGGGCTGCAAGGTTTTACTTTCTTCATCAGGATTCCTCTCATGCCACGAATGGGGAAAGTTCACAGTTGTTGGAGCTGATATTCCTAGAGAAAAATGCTGGTAAGTAAAGGCTCATACCTCCTGTTTTTCTTTTTAACAACTTGAAAAATTGGCTACCTTCCAGGTTCTGGGTCTGGTAATGAAGTCATAGAAGGCCCCCAAAATGCAAGAGTCCTGAAGGGCTCCCAGGCTCGCTTCAACTGCACCGTCTCCCAGGGCTGGAAGCTCATCATGTGGGCTCTCAGTGACATGGTGGTGCTAAGCGTCAGGCCCATGGAGCCCATCATCACCAATGACCGCTTCACCTCTCAGAGGTACGACCAGGGCGGGAACTTCACCTCGGAGATGATCATCCACAATGTGGAGCCCAGTGATTCGGGGAACATCAGATGCAGCCTCCAGAACAGTCGCCTGCATGGATCTGCTTACCTTACCGTCCAAGGTGTGTATGCAGGTGGCTTCTGAAGTCCATCATCTTCAATGTGTTTCTCTCTTTTCTTCTTTAGTTATGGGAGAGCTGTTCATTCCCAGTGTTAATCTTGTAGTCGCTGAGAATGAACCTTGTGAAGTTACTTGTCTACCCTCACACTGGACCCGGCTCCCGGATATTTCCTGGGAGCTCGGTCTCCTGGTCAGCCATTCAAGCTATTATTTTGTTCCGGAGCCCAGCGACCTTCAAAGTGCAGTGAGCATCCTGGCTCTGACCCCACAGAGCAATGGGACTTTGACTTGCGTGGCTACCTGGAAGAGCCTGAAGGCCCGCAAGTCTGCAACTGTAAATCTCACTGTGATTCGGTGTCCCCAAGGTAAGTGAAGACATTCTGCTTTATATGAAATGGTATCACTAAAATATATTTTTTTCTTCTTTAGACACTGGAGGTGGTATTAATATTCCAGGTGTATTATCAAGTTTACCGAGTTTAGGTTTTTCATTGCCTACTTGGGGCAAAGTTGGACTTGGACTAGCAGGCACCATGCTTCTGACGCCGACGTGTACTCTTACAATACGCTGCTGCTGCTGCCGCCGTCGTTGTTGTGGCTGCAACTGCTGCTGCCGTTGTTGTTTCTGCTGTAGAAGAAAAAGAGGTAATTTTTTTGTTCATTTACATTTGTACATATTTTTCCAATGTAATTTTGTTCTTTTTTGCAGGATTTCGTATTCAATTTCAAAAGTAAGTTTGAAACCACATCTATTTTCTGAAAAATTAACATGAACATAAAATGGTCTAATTGTAGGAAATCTGAAAAAGAGAAGACAAACAAAGAAACTGAGACAGAAAGTGGAAATGAAAACTCCGGCTACAATTCAGATGAACAAAAGACCACAGGTGAGTAGACAAGAGGGGTGGTGAAAAGACCTTTAATGACTCTAAAATTGTTCTTCTGTTGCAGACACCGCTTCTCTCCCTCCCAAATCCTGTGAATCCAGTGATCCTGAACAAAGAAACAGTAGCTGTGGCCCTCCTCACCAGGTAGTTTAGACCATTTTCCCCCTTTTTGGACTTTAAATTGACTTTTTTCCTCCTCTGTTGCCAGCGGGCTGATCAACGTCCACCCAGGCCAGCAAGTCATCCACAGGCTTCTTTTAATCTGGCCAGTCCTGAGAAGGTCAGTAATACAACTGTAGTATAGCAAAGCCTTCCCCAAGCTCCACTGAGCACTTGGCTGACAATTCAAAACACGGCGATGGCATCCTTCCTTTCCATCCTAAGACTGGCCTGCAGCTTTGCCAACATTACCTGAAGAGGAGATGTCGGAGTCATCAGAACTGATACTTGACAGTGAGAGAAGGAATCGATTTTCCCAGAGTTCAAAGTAGAATGTGACTTTTAAGAGGTTTCATGGTTTTTGTGAATTCCATGAAGTTACTAAGTAAAAGCTGCAAATTCATCATAATTTTTCTCAACATTCAACACTCCTACTTGTTAATCCAACAAATGGTAGATAAAAGTCTGTATTCTACCATGCCTTTCAAAAGTTTTTATTATCTGAAAGCATATGAAGATGATATTTATGTATATTTAATATGTAGGGGTATTATTACATATTATCAGTGAAATACGAGTATAAAAATTAGGGTCAACCAGAAATCTGCAATTGACTGTCAAAACTGAGCTCAGTTAAAGTAAGATTCAATTCTAACATGGATGTGCACGTTCCTAAATATCTTATGATTGAATATTTACATGAAGGCATTCATTTTTATCTGCCCCTTTATCAGACCTATTTGCATCTCCTCAAATGAATTAGATGTGGCCTATGCTTTGCAGAGGATGGACCTCACCTACTCCGCACACCGTGAAAAAACTGGAAATGGGCATTGTAGTCTTTAATTAATAAAAACACCAAAAATGTGTATTGCCTTTCTTAACTCTTCACTATTCAGTT